GCCGACTGGGAGACGGGGAAGCTGAGCCTTCTGGCCCGGTGCAGTTGCCACCACTGCTCCGGGGAAGGCTTGGCAGAGGAGGTTGGGAGGGAGGATCCAGGGTCTATTGTTGGCACGTGGGTGGAGGTCCACAGAGCAGGAGTTGCGTGTGTGTGTCCAGAGCTGGGGACCAAGCCAATGTCTTTGGGGGGAAGTCTGGGCTGAAGACATAAATGTGAGTCGTCAGCACACACAGGCATCTACAGCCAGAGACAAGACTGGGGCGGACCTTGAGCCCTAAACAGGACCACTCACCACAGACATTCTGGGATCAGGGAGGGCAGCCGAGGAGGCTGAGGGGAGTGTCCACCACAGGAGCCCACAGGCTCCCTGCATCCCGACACCAGTGTTAACAGCTGTTGCTGGTCCCTGGGGGTTCCCCTGCCGGCTCCTAACAGGCTGCACCCCCTGGCTTTCCCCCCATGTGGTTCTCTCCTTCTCTCTCGCGCCCTCCTCCGACAGCCGCCCTCCCTGTCCCCCTTGCAGGGATGCCTGCGCTCCTAGGGCCTGGCGCTGGTGCTCTGAGAGTGTTAGGGGCAGAGTTGAGTTCTGGGAATGAAGGGGCTGCAGTTTCAGCAGCTCTGGTTCTGAGGAGGGGGCTCCTGTACATCCCTGAATTATGAGGCCCATGGCCCTGAGGCGACACCTCCAACTCTTCTTGGCCTGGACGGAGGGGGCTCTGGCCAGTGGTCTGCCCACTGCCCACTTGGCCAGCAGCCTTTGATGGGGGTGGGGGGATGGGTGGGGGTCTCTGCCACTGCCCGGCCGTAGCCTTCCAAGCGGGGGGCTCCCAGATGGGATGTCTGTCAGGAGGGACCCTGCTGGGTGGTCCAAGGCAGCCTCGGACAGGGGCTCCCTGGGGTGGGGGCTAAGGGGCGGGCCGCACCCTCGGCCCGCAGGCTGTAATTTGTGTTATATATAGCGTTGAGGGGCTGGGCCGGGAGGGCGACAGGGCTATAAGTGAGCGGGTGCCCACCCTCCCAGCACCAGTCTGAGTGTGGAAGAGACGGCGCTGGAACCCATGGACACGGCGTATCCCCGCGAGGACACCCGGGCCCCCACGCCCAGCAAGGCCGGTGCCCACACAGCCCTCACACTGGGGGCCCCGCACCCCCCGCCTCGAGACCACTTGATCTGGTCGGTGTTCAGCACCCTCTACCTGAATCTGTGTTGCCTCGGCTTCCTGGCGCTGGCCTACTCCATCAAGGTGGGCAGGGGCCCTACCGAGGTTGCGGGGGAAGATCTGGCCCTGTGGTCTGGTCTCTCTGCAGGCCCGAGATCAGAAGGTGGTTGGTGACCTGGAAGCGGCCCGGCGTTTTGGCTCCAAAGCCAAGTGCTACAACATCCTGGCCGCGATGTGGACGCTGGTGCCGCCACTGCTGCTCCTGGGGCTGGTGGTGACTGGTGCCCTGCACCTGGCCCGGCTGGCCAAGGACTCTGCCGCCTTCTTCAGCACCAAGTTTGATGACGCGGACTATGACTGACAGGCTGGGTCCTGATCTGGGGCACTAGCCCCAGGACACTGACCCCAGGCTGCTGCCCCTGGGGCCCAATACTGACTCCCCGGAGCCTGGCCCTCCTTCTGTGGGGCCTCCATCCCTGCCCCATCCTGATCCTGGGGCCCTCCAGCCCCAACATGGGCACCTAAGGCTGAACCAGTCAGACCCCGGGGTCTTCACCCTAACCCGAGAGTTCCCGGGCCCTAACTCTGCCCCCGATCCTGCCCCTCCCTCCTCACACTCCAGGCCCCTCGGTTCCACGATTAAAAGTGCCTGGTTCCAGAAAGTGCCTCCTGGCCTCTTTCCTGCCTAGCGTGG